TGACAGTTATAATTGGTAGGCACAGAAAGCGTAAAGATGGAGTTTGGAATGGAATCTGGCCTGTCTGACTCTAAGCCCTGGATCCACTGTAATACATTATAACTGCTAGCTTTGCAAAATGCCTTTTTCCTTTTCTCATCTATTTTCACACTCAAACTAAAATTTAGTAAACTAAATTCTGAGCAGCAGAAAAAATTTTAGTAAAGGTCCTCTCATCCTTGAAGAACTTCTTATATAAGGATACTCCTTCTTGCTCCCTTTCCCACGCAGAACTTTACCAAAGGTCAGTAAGAATGGGCTGTTGTGTTTTCTCTCAAATCCTATACAGAAGTCCTTAATTCCGAGGTAAACATCTGAATGGAACAAATGAGTATGATCTGGGGGTTAAGGCAATTTTCAAGTGTGTGTATGTGTGTGTCTGTTTTAAGGCATAACAAAGTCCAGAGATTAAGGCCGAGTTAAAAAACAAATGAGGACAAACCAATGAGGACAAACCAGTCCGCTGAGGTGCGGCCAGAGCAGCAGCAACTGTGGCTGCTTTCTTGATAAAGGCTGTGAAGACGGCACGTTTTACTCTTATTCGTGTATTTCTTTTGACACTTTACCCCTCTATGAAGCCTCAGAGGTGTTTTAAAATTGTGTTAGGAAACACACAGAGATAAGAAAAGGCAAATGGTCCTGATCTAGTGTCTCAGGGAAGAGGCTGGAAAGGAAACGCGGCGCGAGTGGGGTGGGAGAGGGGGCCTGTGGTTTTGCTTCTGTCCGGGCTGAAGACTGAGTAAGGTAGGGCCCCTCCTTCTGCGGATGGGTTTCTCTCTCATTCCACCCTCCACCCACCTCCGGTTCCGCGTGCACGCGCGAGATAGTCCAGTGGGCCCACAGATAACGACCATCAGAGATTAAAGAAGGAAAGTCAGCGAGCTTGAACACAGGCGTCCCGTGTGGAAATGTCCAAGGAGACCGCCAGAAGTGCGCAAGCCGGAGTCGGCTAGAGTTTCCTTCTCACCGAGAGGGGGAGCCCGGCGTTCCCGGCCGGGAGCGACCCGGAGTCCCCAGCCCCGCGTCCCAGCTGCCGCCAGCGCCAGTTTTGGATTCGGCGGATTAGGAAGAGGAGGGAGGGGGGAGAGAGCGCGAAGAGGGAGGGGACCGAAGCTGGAGGGTCCCGAGTCCAGCGCCGTGTTGGCGTAGAGAAACTTTCCCTCTCGGCCTCGGAGACGGCGCCCCGGCCGTGCCGGAGTGGAGATCGCCAGGCTCGGAGGAACCGGCAGCTCTCCACGCCCCTGCCCGAAGCCTGACCCGACTGCCTCTCTCAGTGAGGTACGGAGATTTATCTAGGCTCTTCCCTGGCTGCGAACCCAGGCTCCCTCCAGGTAGCGTGGAATCGCTTAGAAGCTGATATCCCGAGGGGCGGTGGGGGTGGACAGCTCCGGCCACCAGTGCCCGGGAAGGAGGGCGCGGGGCTGCGCGTAGCCGCTGGCCAGCAGGTTGTAAAAAATTAGGACAGCTAAATGCTCAGGGAGTCGTCCAGCACTAAAGGAGGCTAAGACCTGTTGACGCCTGCTATGGCAGCGCTTGAGAAATGACTGGGGGAGTCCAGCGAGGTCGGGGACGCAGCGGTCTCCGGGCTCCAGAAACCTCCTTAGCCTTTTGTGGTAACTTTGGTCCGGCGGCGGGGGGCCGGTGAGCAGGAACTGGAGGGAGGCGGTGGGGAAACCGTGGATCCGTCCGGCTGAGGGTGCGTGGATCAGACTGGGCTGAGCAGGCAAGTCATCGTCGGGTCACAGCGAGGCGACCAATTCTAAGTCCAATTATATTTTTCTTTTTAGTTATTTATGATTCCATCTGATATACATAGGAGAGAAACTGATAGAAGAATTCTGATGGCAACTGTATGATAGAAGCTATATAAAGTCAAGTGTCCATTTTCTTTCAACTATATTTGAGCATACCCAGGTAAGAATAAATGATTGTTTATACATTTTCCAGTTTATGTTTTAATATTTTGTCACTTTTACAGGATTTAAGTCGTGGAACTGAACATTTATTTGGCTGATCCTCATCATGAACCGTGCTTTTAGCAGGAAGAAAGGTAAGTGTGGTCATTTTTTAAAACTTGGGAGTTAAAATTTAACTCTGTGTATTTTTTATTGCAGACAAAACATGGATGCATACACCTGAAGCTTTATCAAAACATTTCATTCCCTATAATGCAAAGGTAAAAATAGTTCATTTATTATTTAATTTTATAAAGCCTGTGTCTCACAAATGACCATTTTCAGTTTCTTGGCAGTACAGAAGTGGAACAGCCAAAAGGAACAGAAGTTGTGAGAGATGCTGTAAGGAAACTAAAGGTAGGGAAAGGCCTTCAAATAAATTACAAGTGGTGTAGCTTTGTGAATAATTTTTCATTCGTAGTTTGCAAGACATATCAAGAAATCTGAAGGCCAGAAAATTCCTAAAGTGGAGTTGCAAATATCAATTTATGGAGTAAAAATTCTAGAACCCAAAACAAAGGTAAGGCTTTTTTTTTAATGTTAGAGGCAATCTCAACTATGTTTATTTCCATCTGTGTTCACAGGAAGTTCAACACAATTGCCAGCTTCATAGAATATCTTTTTGTGCAGATGATAAAACTGACAAGAGGATATTCACTTTCATATGCAAAGATTCTGAGTCAAATAAACATTTGTGCTATGTATTTGACAGCGAAAAGTGTGTAAGTATCCCAGATGTTGTAGGGTGGTTTGTAAAATGCAAATCTTTGTTTGATTTTTACACAGGCTGAAGAGATCACTTTAACAATTGGCCAAGCATTTGACCTGGCATACAGGAAATTTCTAGAATCAGGAGGAAAAGATGTTGAAACAAGAAAACAGATCGCAGGGTTACAAAAAAGAGTGAGTAAACTAAGCTTGTTGTTTTACATTTGAGAAAGTTATTCAATAATGATTTTCTTTTTAGATCCAAGACTTAGAAACAGAAAATATGGAACTTAAAAATAAAGTACAAGATTTGGAAAACCAACTGAGAATAACTCAAGTATCAGCACCTCCAGTGAGTATATTGAATATCCTTAGAAACAAGATAGGATATTTCTTTTTCTGTCATTCCTTTACAGCTGCTGCACAATATGTCTGATCATGAACAACATGTGTTTCAGAGATGCTCATCCTCTTTCTGGCGTAGTAATGGTGATTCATCTCCCTGTCTCAATATTTCTTCCATCTCTGTCACTCCTATCAACTCGCCTGATTCCAGACTATCACTGGGACTGTTAATACCACCACCTTCTAAATGTGGCTTTCCCAAGCCAGTCAGTGAGAGCAGCATCCCAAGACCTCATGTAATTTGCTAAGCAGATAATTCTTTTTTATTATATTACCCTAATTCATTTATTTTCATTGCAGGCAGGCAGTATGACACCTAAGTCGCCCTCCACTGACATCTTTGATATGATTCCATTTTCTCCAATATCACACCAGTCTTCGATGCCTACTCGCAATGGCACACAGCCACCTCCAGTACCTAGTAGATCTACTGAGATTAGTAAGCTTTCTCAACAAATCAAAGTTTCTTGTTTTCATTTACTAAATTATTTCCTTCCTTGCAGAACGGGACCTGTTTGGAGCAGAACCTTTTGACCCATTTAACTGTGGAGCAGCAGATTTCCCTCCAGATATTCAATCAAAATTAGATGAGATGCAGGTGACTATTTTGATAGACTGGCCCATAAATGATTTAAATTCTTTACTGCTTTCATGGTGGGTAGCGCCAGAGATGGTTGGTATATTATTTTTATAATAATTTTAAACTCAGATATTAATTATTTTATTCTGTTTTACAGGAGGGGTTCAAAATGGGACTAACTCTTGAAGGCACAGTATTTTGTCTCGACCCGTTAGACAGTAGGTGCTGACATCAAGAACAAGAAATCCTGATTCATGTTAAATGTGTTTGTATACACATGTCATTTATTATTATTACTTTAAGATAGGTATTATTCATGTGTCAATGTTTTTGAATATTTTAATATTTTGAAAATTTTCTCAGTTAAATTTCCTCACCTTCACTATTGATCTGTAATTTTTATTTTAAAAACAGCTTACTGTAAAGTAGATCATACTTTTATGTTCCTTTCTGTTTCTACTGTAGATGAATTTGTAATTGAAAGACATATTATACAAATACCTGCCTTGTGTCTGAGTTCTATTTAGTTAGCATCTTGAAATTTGTATTCATTTTCCAGATGGCTAGTTTATTAATGATTTCCCAAAAGCCATACCTTAAAGATAACTTTTTAAATTCTGAAGAGACATGCCAATGTCAAACTAAACATGTTCTGTTTTTAAACCAACAAACATGTTACTATTCATTGGACAGATATCATTTTATGTATAAATACTGTTCACATCACTGGGAAAATGTAAACTTTAAACATAATGCCACAAGGTCACTAATTTCTAGCAGGTAAAATTATAAGGATATAAATTCCAATAATAAACCAAATGTATTTAGAGTATTTATTAGTAAATGCAAGGTGATGTTAGTTATGATCAGTTATACTCTAAATATTTAATTTGTTTTATAAAGGTAGTGAAAAAATGAAAATTTGCTATTTATTAAAAAACATTAAATTTCATTCCAAATGAGATAAGTGATATTACTATAACATCTAAGCATCATCTGATTTGATATTCCCTAAAAAACATTTGGAATATATGCTATCTATAGATTCAGTATCTACTACCCATATTTACTTTACCAAATATATTTCTCCTCACTGCATAAGGACTACTCTTCTCATATTTTCTTCTTTGATGAAGATATTTTTCACCAAAGTTTATTTTGTGATGCCCTCTTGGTTTTGATACTTTAAAATCTGTGGCACCCGTTCTACATGAATTATCAATATTTGGTAAATTCAATCTGTATTTGTTTTGTTAAAGTCAAAAATCTCATTTTCCAAAAAAAAAAAAAAAACCCAGTTACTGCTCAGTTTAGTCTTGAACATGAGCAATAAAATTCTCTTGCATTTCATTATTGATGTGCTGATGAACCTGGACTTTTAAAAATATTTGTTTCCTATACCTTTACCCTTTACCTAACAGACTAATTTGTACTCAGTAAAACAAAAATTTATGGTCAAAATTTCTAACTTGGTTCATCACATTATAAGATAAATAAATTAAATTAATGAAAATGTGACTTAGAGTAGGGGTAGCCCTCAAAAATAGATTTATCATTTACTCATTGGAATTTTCTTCAAGTGTTAAAGGTACATTTTCACTAGGAAAAGAAATCAAATATGCTTATGCAATATATATTTGTGTGTTTTTCCTTAATGTTATATGGTATATATGAGCCTTCTTGTTTAGTTTCTTTTATCTGCTAAGTTGTACCTTAATTAGAGGGCAATATATGTTTCATAAAGAAGAGTCTTTATAATTTTGTTTGTCAGATAGTATTTTGGAATTTGTATAATAAGGATGTTTAGAAGCCATATAAGTGGCTTTTTTTAACAGATAGAATTTGTATTTTTATTGTACTTTAAAAAGATTTATGTAATAGGTATATATTTAGTGGCCATTTATTATCAATGGTAACACAATGGAGTACTAAGATGGTATTTGCACATTTAAGATATGTTACTTTACCAATTTTTAATGGTAATCAACTCTGCTACTGGCATGATGAAATAGTACATAACTGGTCATTAATTATGAACATTTATTTCTCCAGTGCGTTTTTATGAAGATCTGGTTGAAAATTGTATTTCTATGTAAACTCAACGATATGTTTGGTTTTCCTGAAAATAAATGATTTTAAATAAATTAAATTGCATAATTCATTTGTTAAATAATCT